ACGATCTTATCTAACAACAAAAATGAGCCTTTTTGTCCTTCTTAATCGTGAACCAATTTATTAGGAGTAGAATAAGTTGTTTGCTAAAGACATGACAGGAAATACACTTGAAAGCCTGACCTTTGAAATGACAGTTCATCGATGACCTTTATTTCTTCAGCATTTCTTAAGAATCTTTCTTGTTCAATTCCTGCAACTTAATGTTACTTAAATGCATTTAAGGAATGCCTTTGCGTATATTATCAGAGACTCTTGAAAGCTCTCTTTCTAACTTGAACATAATTTCCATTTCTGGAATCCCTTTCTCTCCCTCAGGGGCTTCCTAGGAGATTTAAGGCGATATTTTTTAACCCAATATCTCTTAAACTTATTAGCCATTTCCAGCTTTTGAGTTGTGATTTGTGGTTGTTGTTTTGCTTTCCTTTTTTTTTTTTTAATTATTTTTTTAAACCTGGTCGATGTCGAGTGTTGTCATATGTTTTTAATAAAAGTGCCTTTCTGTTTCTATTGTCTGCTTGGAGGCTGGGGTATGGCCATTTCTCATTCTCCTGATTCACGGAAGATGTTGATCAGTACTGAAGCCCGGAGCCAGACCGCTAGGTCCTTTGATGCCCAGGCGGCCATGTCAGGGAGTTCCTGCTCAAGCCAGGGTGGCTTAGCCCAGGATAACAGTAGCTTCTGAGATGGGTGACAATTGTTCCACACGTGGCCACAGTCATTCTTCCGGCATAATGGACTTGGGCTCAGGAGGTCTGTCTCTCCTCAGGGATCATGAGCTGAAATTGCTAAACTTTGGGAGTTTTCAGTGACACCCTTCAAAGTGCTCACAGTGTGGCATGGATCAGCTGAGAAGGGCGGATGCGCTTTTGCCCCGTGAGGCATCTATCTGTGTAACTTTCTCCGAGCTGGGCCACAAGGGGCGCTTAGGCCCGCAGACGCCCACTGTGATTGGTTGACGAGATGCCACGCAACGGGACCATCCAGTCACCTTCAACGCAGGTAGGTTTGCTGAGAGGCTCCCTGCGTGACACTTCATCCAATCAGACGTGAAGCTGGCCCGAGACGTGGAGCCATGCTGCGTACCGAAGTGCCCCGGCTTCCCCGGTCCACAACCGCCATTGTCTGGTCGTGCCATCTAATGGCCACTGCCTCCGCCATGGCTGGACCTTCCTCTGAGACGACCTCTGAGGAACAGCTGATCACCCAGGAGCCCAAAGAGGCCAACTCCACTACGTCCCAGAAGCAGAGCAAGCAGAGGAAGCGAGGGCGCCATGGGCCCCGCAGGTGCCACTCCAACTGCCGCGGGGACAGCTTCGCCACCTATTTCCGCCGGGTGCTGAAGCAGGTTCACCAGGGCCTCAGCCTTTCCCGGGAGGCCGTGAGTGTCATGGATTCTTTGGTTCATGACATATTGGACCGCATCGCCACCGAGGCTGGTCACCTGGCCCGCTCCACCAAGCGCCAGACCATCACTGCCTGGGAGACCCGGATGGCTGTGCGCCTGCTGCTGCCGGGGCAGATGGGCAAGCTCGCCGAGTCCGAAGGCACGAAGGCTGTCCTCAGGTACACCAGGAGCAAGTGCGCTCCCTCAGGAGTTCTCCTGTGACTGGATGGTGGAATTTTCCAGAACTTCACTGTATGCCATACAGCAACAGAGAAAGTGAATACGCTGATACAAGAAGCAAGGTAACCCTCCTAAATGTTTTCAACACCGCTCCTCATTGGGATTTGCTACTTTCTGTTTTTGCAGAATATTAGAAAAATGTCATGAAAATAGTTGAAGAGAAATGCTCACTGCACAAGGAGACCAAGAAAAACCCCCCACGAAATCAGCCACAACTAAATCGCTCTGGACGGTGCCGCCAGGTGACCCTACATGTCCGGAGCAACACTTTGAAAACCAAAGACGCTTGGCAGAACCCTGTTCCTTTCCAGAGACAGAGCTGTGTACCTTGTCTAAAACACCGCATCTCACTCAGTGACTTATTTCTCATTATGCTAATTGTTTTCGCTTTAAAGCGCCAGTCTTTCTGTCAAATGGGACATACAAATAAATTTCTAAAATTATCCTTGCATGTCTACTGGGTAATTTGACATGT